GGCAATCACAGCCCCCGCGGGGCTTGGAGGGACGAGCTCCCCGCCCACCCCGCGGCCCCGGCCCCAGCCAGCATCTCGCGACTCCATTTCTGGCTCTAAACAAGAACGGGGACCGAGTCGCGTTCACACGGAAAATTATGCCGGCTCCAGCGGCGCGTAAAATTGATGTGAACCGAACGAAGTAAGATCAGCGTGATCCTCCCCCTCTTGTCTCAACAGGGGTTTCGGCGCGTTACACAAGGCCGAGCTTGTCTCTTTAAGGAGACATTGGACCCTAATTAGTCCGCATTCCTGGCGCGGCTGCGGAGCGAGGGGCCGAAGGTGTCTGGGTTGGGAGACGGGTGGGCGGGAGGACGAGACTCGGAAGAAGATCTTTTGACCAGCCCCCAGGCTCACCGCTCCCTCCACCCTCTTTATTTTGCCGCCACCACCACCACCACCACCAACACCTAATTCTGAAGATGCAGCCAGGGCAGCAGCAACAGCAGCAGCCGCCGATTCTCCCAGCCCCACGTTACTTTGATTGACAGCTGAACAAATGTTTTCCCGGTTCGAACGCTCGCGCTAAGGAACGTCAGCCAAGGCGAAGCTCCGCCTTGGGCGGGCCATCTCCGCCCCGCCTCCGCCAACCTCATTCCTCTTCGTTAATTGGTCGGAGCTACAGGCGACGCCCGGCCCCCACGTGGGTTTCAGCTGGGTTGGCTCCTCCCCGCTGGCTTGCCATTTGTCAGCAGTGAAATGATGGGCACTAACACAGAACGGCGATTAATGTTCAGCCACCTCTGATTGGTTGGTGGAGACGCCTACCGCAACGGGGGTGGGCGGGGCGCTTGGAGAGCTCGCCAGAGCGCTCGCATGGCGGGCCGGTGATTGTAGTCAATCTGGCCGTATTCTCAGGCAGGGTCGCCCGGGGCGGACTACATCTCCCGGGATGCTGCGCGGCCGCCCCGCGGAAGATTGTGAATATGTATCAGAATGTTAATGATTAGCTGCTGCTAAATTTGGTCAAAGAAGTCACCTACACAGAGCGTGTTGTTAGAGCTGTGCTGAGCGGGTGTTTGGGTTGTTGGCTGCTTTCTTCCCCCTTTCTCACACACTTGTATATTATTTTGAGGTGGTGTTCGCAGAGTTTGAAAGGAGAGAGAATTAAAAAAAAAAGCCGCAAGCGTTTCACTCTTTTATTTTTATAATCCCCTTCAATTTGGGGTTAAAAAAAAGACAAGAAAACAGGAAGGAAGAGAAATAAGGAAATGAGATGTGGTAAAAGAAGCTAAAAGGTGCCTTTTAAAAGATCGTTGCTGTGAAGTGAAAAAAATCTCCAGAGAAACCAAAAAGCACCGCCGAGACCTCTTCCGAACCAAAGGAGTTTGTGTTTGCTTTTAGGGAAGAAGAAAGATCATTCATTCGGAGGAATAACAACCAATTAAAAGACAAATAAAAAAAGTTTGGAGTGGGACGCAGAGCGAGCGAGAGGAGCTGCCGGCGGGCGGTGGGGCGCGGAGCCCGCACTTTCCCGGCCGGGTGAGCGGCGGCCGCGGCGCCGGGCTCGGCGGGTGCGCCTCGGCGGAGCGAACGTCGGAGCGTTGCCTTGGGAGACGCGCGCCGGACAATGCCCGCGGCGGGCCAGTGACGCCCGCGGGGAATGCGGAGCGGCCCGGCAGCCGGCACCCAGCCGCCGCCGCGCGTTCCTGCCGCCCGTGTCACGCGAGACCCGGCGGGGGCCGGGACCGCCCGAGCCGCCCCTCAGACCGAGCCGGCCGCCTCCGCTGCCGCGGCCGCCTCCTCTTCGGGGTCATTAAAGCCAATGAGCCGCGCGCCTCTGCCGAGCGCAGCCAACTAAATCGGCTTGGATGATTCGCGACCTGAGCAAGATGTACCCGCAGACCAGACACCCAGTGAGTGCGGGCGGCGGGGCGCGGGCTCGCCGGGCTAATTAAATATTTTATTGTTGTTCTTCAGGCACCGCATCAGCCTGCTCAACCCTTTAAATTTACAATTTCCGAATCCTGTGATCGGATTAAGGAAGAGTTTCAGTTTTTACAGGCTCAATACCACAGGTAACGATATTGACTTTAGCTGATCCTTCTGTATTGTACTTAGAGTATCTTATGTCTTGAACAGTCTGAAGCTGGAATGTGAGAAACTCGCCAGTGAGAAGACAGAGATGCAGCGGCATTATGTCATGGTAAGAAAACCATGTCACAGATTCAAAGTGCCCATGCATTTAATTGCTTTTCCTTCTTTGACAGTATTATGAAATGTCCTATGGGTTGAATATAGAAATGCACAAGCAGGTAAGTTATTTCTTTATAACCATTTTAAATGATTTATTGCTTTCCTTTCCCTTATTTTTTGCAGGCAGAGATTGTCAAGAGGCTGAATGCTATCTGTGCACAAGTCATTCCTTTCCTGTCCCAAGAGGTAAGGTAGTTGATTTTAGGCACTGGACTAGAAATTGTATTCTGTTTCTGATCTTCATTTATAGCACCAGCAACAAGTGGTGCAGGCTGTGGAACGGGCCAAGCAGGTGACCATGGCAGAACTGAACGCCATCATTGGGGTACGTGGCCTTTCCATTTTAGCTCTGATCTTCGATGAGTCGGTGCTTATTTTTTATCCTGTAGGAGAAAAAGAATAAAAGTGACACACCTGGATCATTAAAGGTATTGGGCTTTGGCTGAGGGCTTTTTGTTGTAACTAATTAATACTGTACTTGGACTTTTGTAGTCAAACATAGGAAGACATGTGGGAGTGGAAGAAAATAAACCTAATTTGGAGAGGAGAAAAAAAGGTCCACTTTTTTTCTCTGAGGTATTAATAAAAGCATTTTGAGATTTTTCTTGCAAATTCAATATCTGTGTTTAATTTTTCACAGCAGCAACAACTCCAGGCCCAGCATTTATCACATGGACATGGTCTCCCCGTACCTCTGACTCCACACCCTTCAGGGCTCCAGCCCCCTGCCATTCCACCCATCGGTAGCAGTGCCGGGCTTCTGGCCCTCTCCAGTGCTCTAGGAGGTCAGTCCCATCTTCCAATTAAAGATGAGAAGAAGCACCATGACAATGATCACCAAAGAGGTGAGTAACTCTCTTGGAATGCCAATCTGAGAATCTGCTTGTGTTGCTGCTGTTTTGCATATAGACAGAGACTCCATCAAGGTAGGACTCAAAATTTACAGACTAAGGAATGGCTCAACCATGCTTCCTCTCCTTCTAATTCCAGAGCTCTTCAGTATCCCCATCAGCCAGTTTCCGAGGTGCTGAGAAGCACAGAAACTCCGCAGACTACTCCTCAGAGAGCAAAAAGCAGAAAACTGAAGAAAAGGAAATTGCAGCTCGTTATGTAAGTTCATTCACCTTTGTGTTAGGGGAGGCGAGAAGATAATGCTTCTCACTTGTCAATGCAGGACAGCGATGGTGAGAAAAGTGATGACAACTTGGTGGTTGACGTTTCCAATGAGGTATGTTTGTGGCTACTTTAATTTTTTGCACTCTTGCATTACTGTCCACGATGTTCCTTTGTAGGATCCATCTTCCCCTCGAGGGAGCCCAGCACATTCCCCCAGAGAGAATGGCCTAGACAAGACACGCCTGCTCAAGAAAGATGCCCCGATTAGTCCAGCCTCTATTGCATCTTCCAGCAGTACTCCCTCCTCCAAATCCAAAGAACTTAGCCTTGTAAGCAGCTCCTTACCATCTCTCTGAGTGTGTGTTTATTTTATGATTCTTTTTGCAAGGATAGAAGAGGGATATGGGGAAATTGAGTGAAACACGTCTTAGCGAAGATGAACAATGCACATTGGGGTTACAGAGATGGTTTTGTCGCCTGTGGTTTATGGTAAATTTAGTTTGGGGCTTGAATGTGATTTTAATTGCTGGTATATGTCATTTCATCTTGTTAGAATGAAAAATCTACTACTCCCGTCTCAAAGTCCAATACCCCTACTCCACGAACTGATGCGCCCACCCCAGGCAGTAACTCTACTCCCGGATTGAGGCCTGTACCTGGAAAACCACCAGGAGTTGACCCTTTGGGTTAGTAAGAAAAAAGTTTTTTCTATATTTTTTTCATTTTTCTTCCATCCATTTTGGTTTGCAGCCTCAAGCCTAAGGACCCCAATGGCAGTACCTTGTCCATATCCAACTCCATTTGGGATTGTGCCCCATGCTGGAATGAACGGAGAGCTGACCAGCCCCGGAGCGGCCTACGCTGGGCTCCACAACATCTCCCCTCAGATGAGCGCAGCTGCTGCCGCCGCCGCTGCTGCTGCTGCCTATGGGAGATCACCAGTGGTGCGTTTGTGAGCTTCACAAATAATATTTTATATTTCTGTTGTTTGCTTGGGAAAAATTCTAGGTGGGATTTGATCCACACCATCACATGCGTGTGCCAGCAATACCTCCAAACCTGACAGGCATTCCAGGAGGAAAACCGTGAGTACCTTTTTGCCTCTGTGCTCATTGTGGGGGAGACGCTCTTACTTAAGTTGCATTTTAGGACCAAATGCTTTTACCACCTGAGGGCTTTCCCTGGAAATGAACTGGAGATGGAACTGCCAAGAGATACTCACAGGTAGGCCTTTGGGGCTGTCAGGATGCCTTTTTCCCTCTTTCTTTTTTCCTCTCCATTGCCTTAGAGCATACTCCTTCCATGTTAGCGCAGATGGTCAGATGCAGCCTGTCCCTTTTCCACCCGACGCCCTCATCGGACCTGGAATCCCCCGGCATGCTCGCCAGATCAACACCCTCAACCACGGGGAGGTGGTGTGCGCGGTGACCATCAGCAACCCCACGAGACACGTGTACACGGGTGGGAAGGGCTGCGTCAAGGTCTGGGACATCAGCCACCCAGGCAATAAGAGTCCTGTCTCCCAGCTCGACTGTCTGGTGAGTGAACATGGATGAACAAGACTTAGACTGAGTAATCTCTTGATGGTTTTTGTCTCTACAGAACAGGGATAACTACATCCGTTCCTGCAGATTGCTCCCTGATGGTCGCACCCTAATTGTTGGAGGGGAAGCCAGTACTTTGTCCATTTGGGACCTGGCGGCTCCAACCCCACGCATCAAGGCAGAGCTGACATCCTCGGCCCCCGCCTGCTATGCCCTGGCCATCAGCCCCGATTCCAAGGTCTGCTTCTCATGCTGCAGCGACGGCAACATCGCTGTGTGGGATCTGCACAACCAGACCTTGGTGAGGTAGGTTAGCAGGATCTGTTACCAGGTTGTGACAAGGGCTTTCCCTCCATTTTGACATTTTCAGGCAATTCCAGGGCCACACAGATGGAGCCAGCTGTATTGACATTTCTAATGATGGCACCAAGCTCTGGACAGGTGGTTTGGACAACACGGTCAGGTCCTGGGACCTGCGCGAGGGGCGGCAGCTGCAGCAGCACGACTTCACCTCCCAGGTATGATCCGTGGCTGAGGCATTTTAAAGATAGCCACTGTCACCATCACCTGTTTTAATTCTAGATCTTTTCTCTGGGCTACTGCCCAACTGGAGAGTGGCTTGCAGTGGGGATGGAGAACAGCAATGTGGAAGTTTTGCATGTCACCAAGCCAGACAAATACCAACTACATCTTCATGAGAGCTGTGTGCTGTCGCTCAAGTTTGCCCATTGTGGTAAGCAAGCACCTTTTGTCCATTTTCTGTCAACATTGCCTTTTTCAAAACCCTTTACCTATAGGCAAATGGTTTGTAAGCACTGGAAAGGACAACCTTCTGAATGCCTGGAGAACACCTTATGGGGCCAGTATATTCCAGGTAACATGGAACTTGTTAACTACCACTTATGTTTAACATTTTTGATTATATGTTTCTTTCCTAGTCCAAAGAATCCTCATCGGTGCTTAGCTGTGACATCTCCGTGGACGACAAATACATTGTCACTGGCTCTGGGGATAAGAAGGCCACAGTTTATGAAGTTATTTATTAAAGACAAATCTTCATGCAGACTGGACTTCTCCTCCTGGTAGCACTTTGCTCTGTCATCCTTTTTGTTCACCCCCATCCCCGCATCTAAAACCAAGGATTTCAGATACTCATTGCAGTTGTGGAGTTTAATCCCCTTTCTTAACCTCACTTCCCACTTGCTATTGAATTGTGAATAGTCATTAAAAACCTGTGATACCAAATCTTCAGCTGTCTACTTGGAAGAACATGGAATAAGCATACTTAACAGTGAAAAGAATCTTTAATTATGTATTATATCTGTAATATATTTATTTTGTTTAAAGAAGGCTTTCTAACAATGACTGACTAAATAAAGCTGTCTGCTCCTGCATTGATAATGAAGGTGCGTTGTATTTGATACCCCTCCCCCCCTTTTTTTGGCAAAGGAGGGGAAAGGAAGGTTTAAAATAATTGATTTAAAATGTCACTAAGTGTAGACTGATGACTGTATAGAGATGTGAAATGTATAATTACACATGGAAGCAATATGTTGCTGTGTTGTTATTAGGTTTTTTTTGTTTTTGTTTTCTACATCTTTTAAAGACTTTTGGAAATTTGGCTGAACAATTAGAACACAACAGGCCAACTCATACTCATTTGGATCTATTTAGACAACGTTAACCAATATATCTATAGCTTTAGATTATATTCGATAAAAGTAATTGGACTTTTTTTCTTTTTTTGACTCGTTGACAAGTGTCTTTGTAATATGTTTTTAGTTCCCTTTTTTTGTTGTATTATAGGCAGATGAACAAATTAAATTTGGCCTCAAAGAGAGAACTTACTCCCTTCTGGATATTTTTGCCACATTTCTTTGCAAAAGGAGATATATATATCTTTAGTCAGTTTTGTTGTTATGAGAAATTATGGGTTATTTTGTGGCATGCTCTTTGGGAGCTGCACAGTTATGGGGAGGACTCCCACTGCTGTGCAAGTTAAGTCTTTTACAAAACAAGGACAGCAGAGGAGGGTTTGCAGAGACCTCCCTCTGAAAAACACAAAGAATGGACTCTCTCCTGGGATGAGGACTTGCTTTCTTTACCTCCGGTTCTTTCCATGTCTTAGTTGGATGTCCCTGAAATGGACACAGGCTGTGCCATTGTGCCAGAAACATTGTGTTATCTTTTATGTTGTTGTTGTTGCTGTTAAACTATAATATGTGACTTCTTTTTTTATTATTTTTTGTTTGAATGCTTTAAAAATCTTTTAAGTCTGTGGATCTGCTGATGTACAGTGCCTTTGCTGCTATGGATCAAAATCAAAAGAACCGTGTAGATATACTTTATTGTATAAGTAGAAAATTACTTAATTTCATACTAGAAATGGATGGATGCTGCAAGTTGAAATGGACTGTCCATTGACGTTCCTAATGTGGTAGCAGAAAAAAAAAAATGGTGTCTTAAGTGCTTAGTGTTTGATGTCATTAACAGTTTCGTAAAACTCTACAGTGTAGAAAGATTTTGATACTAAACTGTGCGTTGTACATAGTTCTAATGCATTGTATTGACCACCAGTACTTCTATAATGGTAGATTGTTTGTGAATTCAGACTTTTAAGCATTAAACATAAATAACTTCTAGTATGCTTATTTTTCTAATTCTTTGTCTTGATGACATTAGTTTATTTTTTATCTTTGGCTGTGCCACTCCTATATATTAAAAATGCCTAGTTTTTTCAAGGGAGATTGTTGTTAAAGTAAAGTGGTTTTTTTTGTTGTTAAAGTAATGTGGGTTTTTTTCACTGTTGCTGTTTT